GATCACACAGAAACACGATTATCAAGGCCCGAGTTATAAAAGAGAAAATCCGGAAACAACACAAATGTCCATGATAAAAAGAGTGGATAATTACATGTTGATAAAGTTATGTATGGACTATTAAACTGCAATCCAAAAGAATAAAATAGAACTATAAAATTCAATATGTATATGGTGTCATAGAAACACAAATGTGAGAAAAAGAAAGAAAAATACAAAATTTATATTTTTTAAAATTTGAAACAACTATATATGTGAGTGCTTAGGGTGTGTGTGTGTGTGTGTGTGTATAACCATATGTATATAAACGCACACATACGCACACATATAGAATGTCCCGGCCAGGCATGGTGGCTCACACCTGTAATCTCAGCACTTTGGGAGGCTGAAGTAGACAGATCACTTGAGGTTAGGAGTTCAAGACCAGCCTGGCCAACATGGAGAAACCTCCTCTCTACTAAAAGTACAAAAATTAGGTGGGCGTGATGGTGGGTGCCTGTAAATCCAGCTACTTAGGAGGCTGAGGCACGAGAATTGCGTGAACCTGGGAGGTGGAGGCTGCAATGAGCCGAGGTCTCACCACTGCATTCCAAACTGGGTGACGAAGTGAGATTGCGTCTCAAAAAAAAAAAAAGTTCTAAAAGTTGTGACTTGGGTGTGGCAGATTGTGACATACTGCCAGCTGCTAGAAATGCTGGGGCAGGAGGATTGCTTGAACTCTGAAGTCAAAGAACAGCCTGGGGAAAATAGCACATGAAGAAGAGTTTGAATCTCAGATAAAAACAAAAATACATCAAAAATCTTTAATGTAAGCACAGAATTCAATCATCTCGTGTATGAGAGGTTGGATCTGAGACGTCTTTTGAGTCTGGTCGTAGTGAAGGACGCAAGGTGTCAATTCTAGTGAGAACAATTTCCAGGAAGCCATGTTCCGCTCTTGAGCGAGCACCCACTGGGCCTCATGCAAGGTAGAAAGAGCCTGCGTACGTCACCCTCCCATGATGTGGTCAACATGTAAACTGCATGGGCAGGGCGCCAAATAACATCCTGTGCGCTGCTGAGCTGAGCTGGGGCGCGGCCGCCTGTCTGCACAGACAGCACCATGTCGCTCATGGTCGTCAGCATGGCGTGTGTTGGTGAGTCCTGGAAGGGAATCGAGGGAGGGAGTGATGGATGGTCCATCATGATCTTTCTTTCCAGGGTTCTTCTTGCTGCAGGGGGCCTGGCCACATGAGGGTGAGTCCTTCTCCAAACCTTCGGTTGTCATCACACCTTCTAAACTCACAACCTCTCTTCTTAGGAGTCCACAGAAAACCTTCCCTCCTGGCCCACCCAGGTCCCCTGGTGAAATCAGAAGAGACAGTCATCCTGCAATGTTGGTCAGATGTCAGGTTTGAGCACTTCCTTCTGCACAGAGAGGGGAAGTATAAGGACACTTTGCACCTCATTGGAGAGCACCATGATGGGGTCTCCAAGGCCAACTTCTCCATCGGTCCCATGATGCAAGACCTTGCAGGGACCTACAGATGCTACGGTTCTGTTACTCACTCCCCCTATCAGTTGTCAGCTCCCAGTGACCCTCTGGACATCGTCATCACAGGTGAGAGTGTCCGGACATTCTCATTGTCATTGCTCCCTGAGGAAAATGCCTCTTCTCCTTCCAGGTCTATATGAGAAACCTTCTCTCTCAGCCCAGCCGGGCCCCACGGTTTTGGCAGGAGAGAGCGTGACCTTGTCCTGCAGCTCCCGGAGCTCCTATGACATGTACCATCTATCCAGGGAGGGGGAGGCCCATGAACGTAGGTTCTCTGCAGGGCCCAAGGTCAACGGAACATTCCAGGCCGACTTTCCTCTGGGCCCTGCCACCCACGGAGGAACCTACAGATGCTTCGGCTCTTTCCGTGACTCTCCCTATGAGTGGTCAAACTCGAGTGACCCACTGCTTGTTTCTGTCACAGGTGAGGAAACCCCATATCTGTCTCATGTCCTATTTCCTCACCTCTCTCCTGTCTCATGTTCTAGGAAACCCTTCAAATAGTTGGCCTTCACCCACTGAACCAAGCTCCAAAACCGGTGAGTACAGAACCCTCTTATATCCGCTTTTGTAGCTTCTTATTGGTGTCTCCTCTTCTTCCAGGTAACCCCAGACACCTGCATGTTCTGATTGGGACCTCAGTGGTCAAAATCCCTTTCACCATCCTCCTCTTCTTTCTCCTTCATCGCTGGTGCTCCAACAAAAAAAGTAAGTCTCACGAAGCAGAGGCCAGAGAGCTCCGAGCTCTTTTGTTGACTTCCGTCTTCTACAGATGCTGCTGTAATGGACCAAGAGCCTGCAGGGAACAGAACAGTGAACAGCGAGGTAGGTGCTCCTCGGCCCAGCCTCGTGGCTAGCCCTCCCTCACTCAGCATTTCCCTCTCTCCAGGATTCTGATGAACAAGACCATCAGGAGGTGTCATACGCATAATTGGATCACTGTGTTTTCACACAGAGAGAAATCACTCGCCCTTCTGAGAGGCCCAAGACACCCCCAACAGATACCAGCATGTACATAGAACTTCCAAATGCTGAGCCCAGATCCAAAGTTGTCTTCTGTCCACGAGCACCACAGTCAGGCCTTGAGGGGATCTTCTAGGGAGACAACAGCCCTGTCTCAAAACCGGGTTGCCAGCTCCCATGTACCAGCAGCTGGAATCTGAAGGCATCAGTCTCATCTTAGGGCATCGCTCTTC